GAGGGGCTAGTGCAGCCTGGCCGTGGCCACATCAGGTTCTGTCTCTAAAGTTAAAAGTGGGCTGGTTTCATGCAGCTGCCTCTGTCAGACCCAGCAAGGTGGAGGATTTTCCTGAGACAGCACATTCAGGGATCTGTGCGCATCCTAAGCACTCAAGGTGGTTTATGGCCATGCTGAGGGCAACTGTCCCCCAAACCCAGCTGCTCCTCAAGCACGAAGGAAGACTGGGGCCTGGCTCTCGTGGCACCTCCTTGATGCCCACCTCAGGACACATATGTAACGCTTGCTCTGTCCTCACTGGGCCTGCCCATTTGAGGGGTGACCCTACTCTCTGGGGTGGTTGGATTGTCCAGATGTTCCCAGAAGCCTCTGGAGCCCTCAATGGGTTTTTATGGGGAATGCCAGCCCATATGGGCAATGGCTCAGAAGCAGTTACTCCTTTCTCAGGGGGTCTCCTGGTGGGGGGTAGCGGGGTCTGAGCAGCAGGGTCTACACGCACAGGGCCTTCTTTGTGTTCCTGAGTGATTAGGATTTACCCACTGCGTGGTGGTGGAAGCATCGGAGGTGTCAGCATGGCATGTAGCTGACGGTGGAGGCCAGCATCTTGGAAGGCTTTGGTTGGCTGCAGAGGCGCATGTGGGTGAGGTGGCAGGCAGGACCCGATGCCAACCTTTGTGGCTGGCAAGGTCACATCCCTGAGGTCCAGATGTGGCAGCTCCCAGGTTGCAGGTTCAAACTGGGAAGGGGACCTAAGAGCACCCTTGCAGTGAGTACTGGCTGGGGACCACGGGTCATGCCTTGAAGGGTGCCAGATTCTCTTGGCATCCTCTTATTTTTCTGTGATCTTTGCCTATCTTCTGGGACAGGGGTTTGGGTGCTTTGCAGAGGTTGCAGTGAGCAGACAATGAGATGAGGCGGTAAGAGCCGAGTCCGGTGCGGAGCTGTGAATCATCCAGGCGGCTGACGTGACACAGGGGCCCCGTGAAAGGGCGTGGTTTCTGCTTCAGAGACAGGCTCCCTTCTCAGAACCGCCTGGGTCTCTGAGGGCCTCAGGGGCAGCCTTGGTGAGTGTGGCCGACCACCGGAGGAGGAAGGACGGTCCTCCTGGGTCCTGAGTGTGTGCCTTGGTAGCTTGGCAAGCTGCCATCTCCTTCTGACCTGGGTCACATCCACAGTGGACACTCCCAGGACCGCACCCCCACTCTGGGTCACAGAGTACATCTTGGGTGGGTCTGTTGTACATAGACTGTTAGAAACGGGGCAGAGTGGCCTGAGGACGAGGTGCTCAGCAGCCTCTCTCTTCCTGCCCCTGTTGAGCCAGTGCCTGACACTGACCGCCCTTGGGGCCCTGAGCTAAGCTTCACACAGAAGCCCCTCCCCAGATTCCTTCCCAGGTTGCAGGGCTCCCACCCGAGGTGGAGCCCCCTCTGCAGGGCAGCCTGGGGGTGTTTGTGCTGTGGGGCTTGTTGCTTCCTGCCAAGGTCAGCAGGGGGTGGCTGTGCTCTCAGGGAGAAACAGTGGCTGAGGGGCTTCGTGATGCATCCAGGAGAGTGCCTTAACTGTTTTCATCCCCGTAGCTTGCTTTCTTTTTTTTTTTTTTGAGACAGAGTCTCGCTCTGTCGCCCAGGCTGGAGTGCAGTGGTGTGATCTTGGCTCACTGCCACCTCTGCCTCCTGGGTTCAAGCAATTCTCCTGCCTCAGCCTCCCAAATAGCTGGGACTATAGGCGTGTGCTACCACGCCCGGCTAATTTTTTGTATTTTTAGTAGAGATGGGGTTTCACCGTGTTAACCAGGATGGTCTCAATCTCCTGACCTCGTGATCCGCTCGTCTTGGCTCTCAAAGTGCTGGGATTACAGGTGTGAGCCACCGCGCCCGGCCCATCCCCGTAGCTTTCCCAGTGACTGTGAATGTGGCACGAATTTGGGCAAGGGATACCCTCTGCCTCCAACCACCAGGCCTCATGGGGCACCCTGGGCTGGGCCTGAATCTCGCCTCTAAGATGAGCCTTAGAGTTGGGGGCCAGACCTGGTCTCCCTGGTCTCCCTGGTCTCCCTGGCCCTGGGAGGAGATGGGCTCCCATAGTGGAGTGTTAGCTGTTTTCAGGGGAGAGGTGGAGGCAGCTGGAAAGCTTGGGTGCACTGGGGCTCGGCAGAAGGGGCCAGTCTGCTCTGTGGTGAGGCTGAGGACGGGTGGCCTTGGGAGTGTGGCAGAGAGGAGGCGCTCTAATAGCAGTTGAGCTTGGAAGGCCCAAAAGTGAGGTGGCCCTACAGACTGACAGGTCGAAGGCACACACATGGCCTTGTCTGCAGGGGAGTTGAGATGGAGGCCTGGAGGGGCCTCCTGGGGAGAGGAGAGCCCATGGGCCGCTTCTGCTGGGCTCCAAATAGTCCCATGGAGGTGAATGGGGTTTGGGACCTCCTAGCTGCCTGAGCAGGAAGCACAGTGGCAAGGCAGAGCTGCATTCTCAGGGACCCAACCCCCACAGAGGCCTGGCCTGGGCTCTGATGAGGGGATGGCCCATGTCAGGCCCTAGAGCGTTCTCATTCACCTCAGAAACGTCAGGAACCCAGGGCTAGGAGAGGCCCATGCTGTGCCCTGGAGGACCCCAGTGACCTAGGTCAGTCCCTTAGCTTCTTCCATTGTCAGATGTGATCAGATCATGGTCACTGTTGTCTGGGGGAAAGCAGTTGTTATCTGGCACCGCAGACCATGGGCAGAAGGCAGGTTTGGTGAGAGGGCAGTTTCTCGAAGGCCTTCCGTTCAAAATTCCTAGGTCCAGTACCTGTTGTTGGTGAGTTTTAGTGAATGATTAAAAAGAAAAACAAAACCCCACCAAACTCTTGCACTCCTCTTGAGGAGCACAGGTGGAGGCAAAAGAGCATTGGTTGTGAAGCCTCATGTGCTTCCTTGCCGGTTTTGTTATGTTTTGTTTTGTTTTGTTCTAAAGACAGTATCTCTCTCTGTCACCCCTGCCGGAGTGCAGTGGTGGAACCATGGCTCACTGCAGCCTCGATCGCCTGTGCTTAGGTGATCCTTCTGCCTCAGCACCTGAGTAGCTGGGACTGCAGGTGCGCATTACCACACCTGGCTAATTTTTAAATTTTTTATTTTTCTTTCTTGAGACTGAGTCTCACTCTGTTGCCCAGGCTGGAGTGCAGTGGTATGATCTTGGCTCACTGCAACCTCCCCCTCCCAGGTTCAAGCGATTTTCTTGCCTCAGCCTCCCGGGTAGCTGGAATTTCAGGCACCTGCCACCACGCCTGGCCAAAGTTTGTGTTTTTAGTAGAGATGGGGGTTTCACCACGTTGGCCAGGCTGGTCTCGAACTCTTGACTTCAAGTGATCCACCCACCTCGGCTTCCCAAAGTGCTGGGATTACAGGCGTGAGCCACCACAGCGTCTGGCTGCCAAACGGGATTCTGTGCCCATCACACTGGCACTTGCAGATTTGCTCTGTTTCAGACACTGCAGAGTGCGCTAGAGGGGACAGAGGGGCCTGACACTGTGGCCCAGGTGCCCATGGAGTGTACTTGTGCAGCAGGTGCCCACATACGACAGCGTCTTTCCCTGTTTGAAGAAAGGCAGATGCAAAAGGTGGAATAATAAGGGGGAAAGGCAAAGTTAAGGTGTTGGCAGGAGGGCTTGTGCCAGGCATGGGTTGCATGGCTCTGAGATGCACTGTCCTGGAAGCAGGCCTGGGCCATGCCTGGAGATTGACCCATGGAGGTGCAGGCAGGGTGGGCAGGGCAGGCAGGGTGCTTGTCCCTCCCTTGGAGGGAGACTTCTGTCTGTCTGATGAAGCAGGGCTCAGGGACATAGAAGCACTGTAACTTGAAGAATTGTGTAGTAAATGTTTGTCATATCCTGCTACCCTGGGATCATGTGAGGTTGGATAAGTTGTGAAATCTTCATGGGGACCCCAGGGCTCAGTTTTCCTGTGAGGTTGGGATGAGGTCTGCTGTGACCTCGGGCAGCCCTGTCCTCTCTCAGTACCTCATTTTCCTCAGTTGTAACAACCGGAACCCGATCCCATGCAGTTTAGGATGAGAGTGGGTTAGTGATGGAGGCTGGCCGTCTGTGGTACCACGAGTCCTTGCGTGTGATTTGGCTGTGATTTCTACGGACAGGGAGTCCAAGCAGCTCCCCCACCCCCAGCTATGACGCAGGAATGGACAGACATCTGAGGGGCTTCCCATGAGACACAGGCCACTTTCTGCTCACCTGCTGAGCGCCTTCTGGAAGAAGGACCTGGATAGTGTCCAAAAACCCTGCACTGCAACTGCCAGGTGGGCGGTGGCATCCGGGGAATATCCAGGGAGCATCTGTGGTCATGACCCAGGGTGCATGCAGACAAAGGAATCTGAGAGACCCTTCACTGGGGGCTGTGGCAGCCACGGGTGTAGGCAGGAGTTACCCAGAGCTGCTAGTTTGGGAGGGGAGAGGGGAGTTGGTAAAGAATGGCAGTTTGGAGGATTTTCCTAAAATAGAGCTATTTAAAAAAAAGATGGGAGTGTGATGGCTCACGCTTATAATCCCAGCACTTTGAGAAGTTGAGGTGAGAGGATCGCTTGAGCCCAGGAGTTTGAGACCAGCCTGGGCAACACAGGGAGACCCCCACCTCTACAAAAGAGTTAAAAAAACAACGTAGCTGGGCATGGTGGCACAGCTGCTTGGGGATAAGGTGGGAGGATTCTTGAGCCCAGGAGACTGTGGCTGCAGTGAGCTGTGATAGTGCCACTGCCCACTGCCTGGGCAACAGAGTGAGGCCCTGTCTCAAAACAACAGCAGCAACAACAACAACAACAACAACAACAACAACAAAAACCAAAAAGATGGGAGGAACTAAGACACAAAATCAAGACCCACCCATAAAAGAAAAAAATTGAAAAATTCCACTCCATCAAAATTAAGAACTTCTGTATTTTGAGAGATACTGTTAAGAGAATGGAAAGGCAGTCCAGGCGCAGTGGCTCACGCCTGTAATCCCAGCATTTTGGGAGGCCGAAATCACTTGAGGTCAGGAGTTTGAGATCAGCCTGGCCAACATGGTGAAAACCCGTCTCGACTAAAAATACAAAAAAATAAGCTGGGTGTGGTAGTACGCACCTGTAGTCCCAGCTACTTGGGAGGCAGAGGCAGAGGCAGAGGCAGAGGCAGGAGAATTGCTTCAACCCAGGAGGCGGAGGTTGCAGTGAGCTGAGATCACACCACTGCACTTCAGCCTAGGTGACAGGGCGAGACCCTGTTTAAAAAAAAAAAAAAAAAAAAAAAAAAAAGGAATGAAAAGACAAGCCATGGACTAGGAGTAAAATGTAAAATTTATCTGATAAAGCTCTTGTATATAAAAAAAAAAACCTCAAAACTTAGTAAGAAAATGACCCAATTTTTAAAAATGGGATAAAGATTTGTACAGCTTCACCACTGAAGCTAGAAGAATGGCACATTAGCCTGTAAAAAGATGCTCAACATGCTTAATCAGCAGGGAAACCCAAACATGAACCTCCACGAGCTGTCACTGCACCACACACCTACCAGAATGGCTGACATTTTAAATAAGCTGACAGCACTAAATGTTGACGTGGATGGGGAGCAACAGGAACTCTCATTCGCTGCCGGCGGCAGTACAAAATGGTACAGCAACTTTGGGAGCCAGCCTGGCAGTTTCATATTAAATTAAATGTACACCTACTCTGTAACCCAGCAGTCGGGCTCCTGGGTGTTCACCAAGTGAAATGAAAACACGTCCACAGAAAAACCTGTCCATGAGTATTTATAGCTGCTTGATTCATTAATTCTCCAGACTGGAAACAACCTGTGTCCTTCATCCAGCAAATGGATGCACGGGAAGGTGGCGTATTTATACTGCGGGGCAACACACAGGATGGATCTCAAAGGCGTCATGCTGAGTAGGTGGTTGGCTGAATCATGGCCACAGCAGATTCCAGGAACCTGTGAGTGTAACCTTCTGTGGAAAAAGGGACTTTGCAGATGAGATTAGGTTAAGGATCTTGAGATGGGGAGGTTACCCTGCATTATCTGGGTGGTCCCTGTTTGTCATCACAAGTGTCCTCGTAAGAGAGGGACAGATTTAATGTAGACAGAAGAGGACTTGAAGGCTGCATGACCCCAGTGGGCAGAGATTAGGGTGATGCAGCCACAAGCCAGGGAGTGCCTGAGCCTGCAGCAGGTGAAGAGGCCAGGAAAGGTCCTCCCCTAGAGCCCCCAAAAGGAGGGAGCCTGCTAACACTTGGATTTCAGACTTCTGGCCCCCAGTCCGTGAGAGAACCAGTTTCCATTGTTTTAAGCCACAAGTTTATGCTCAGTTGTTGCAAGGACCACGGGAAACTCATCTTATGTGATTCCATTGATAAGACTTTCTGGAAAGGCAAAACCATAGGGACAAAAAAACAGATCCAGGATTGCTGAGGGTGCGGGGAGGGTCAGTCTCCAAGTGGGGATGCAGGAAATTGGGCAGAAAGGAAGGTGGCCTGCTCAGCGTGCTGTCCTGGGAAAAGCAAGCAAGGTGCGTGGAGCGTGTAGAGGCCACAGTTTTGGGCAATCTGCATATTTTTGTCTACAAGATTTCTGAAAAACCCTTTTCCATAAGCTTTCTATGCACCTTCGTGAATGCAGATAGAAATATCTGCTGCGGGCTGGGTGCGGTGGCTCACACCTGTAATCCTGGCACTTTGGGAGGCTGAGTCTGTCGAGTTGCTTGAACCTAGGAGTTCAAGTCCAGCCTGGGCAACATGGCAAAACCCTATCTCTACAGAAAATAGAAAAATTAGCCAGGTGTGTTGGTGTGTGCCTGTGGTCCCAGCTACTCGGGAGCTGAGGCAGGAGGATCACCTGAGCCTAGAAGGTCGAAGCTGCAGTGAGCCGTGTTCACACCACCGCACTCCAGCCTGGGTGACAGAGTGAGAGCTTATCTCCAAAAAGAAAGAAAGAAAAAAAATACTTGCTATGCCGGCCACTGAATTACACTTGGCTTGTAGCCAGTTGGAGTCCCTTTCCTGCTCTTACAGGCCCACCTGGCCTGCTGAACACACCATCTGTCCTCCCAGGCTGGCAGAGGAGCTGCCGTGGGTCCTGCCCTCTGCTCTGCCCTGACCGTGGCCACCTGGTTCCCTAGGCTGGAACCAGTGAGGTCCACAATGTGTCTGTCCAAGTTCCCTAGCTCGTCCCTGAGCCAACCAAGCTCACTGGGCAGATCTTCCTTTGTTTTGTAGTTCACGGAGACAGCCCCACTCAGTCACTGTCTAAACTCTCCGTGGCCTCAATGTCCTGCTCCAGTCCTGCCAGGAAGTCTCAAGGAGGATTCCTGAATAGCGTTTCCCAATCATTTGTGCTTTACTGGAAAGGGGGGGCCTGTTGTGGGGAGGCCACCGTCCAGGGCTCTTCCCGGGACTTCACCTTCCCTCTGCTGGACCACACGCCGTGGCTTGGCAGGGTGACCCAGCTCTGTAAGATCAGGACGTGTGTGCTGACACTGGTGCTTGGGAGAGTCAGCAAGATGGACTTCTGAAGAAGGAACAGATGCATTCCTTTCTGTCATTTCCTGCATCAGGGGTGGGGTGGCAGGCCTTGCCCAGTAGACAGCAGGGAGAACGTGCTGCCTGGGGAGAGTGGGCACTTCTGCTGAGTGGGTGCTTCTGGAGGGTGGTGGGAAGGATCATGTGTCTTTGGGGCAGCCTTGGCACCTGCTGCCTTGGGCCTCATTGTCCCCAGGCTGGTAGCAGGTATCCTGGGACCTGGCCAGATTGGGCCCCGTCCATCTGTCTGTGTGTCTCATCTCTTCACTGTGCCCTCTCCCTAGTTTCTGTCTTTGCTGGAGAGTTTTTAAAACAATCCTAGATTTTTTTTTTTTTTTTTTTTTGAGATGGAGTCTCACTCTGTCGTGCAGGCTGGAGTGCAGTGGCTTGATCTCAGCTCACTGCAACCTCCGCCTACCGGGTTCAAGCAGTTCTCCTGCCTCAGGCTCCCGAGTAGCTAGGATTATAGGCGTATGCCACCATGCCTGGCTAATTTTTGTATTTTTAGTAGAGATGGAGTTTCACCATGTTGGTCAGGCTGGTCTTGAACTCCTGACCTCAAGCAGTCCACCTGCCTCAGCCTCCCAAAATGCTGGGATTACAGGTGTGAGGTACCATGCCTGGCCAACAATCAGATACGTTCTTCTTCACCCGTAACTTTTCCATTTATATTTTATATTTGTTGAAGGGAGCAGGTCTTTTTTCCCATAGATTTTTCTGCTTTCTGCTCTGATGGTCGCTTCCCGTGGCAGGGTCAGCCCAGGGCTTCTCAGCCCCTGCACTGCTTGACATTTGGGGCAGGAGGTTCTGTGTTGCCTGCAGTGTGCTGAGCAGCATCCCTGGCCTCCCCCGAGCCAGATGGTGGGGACTGTCCCCGCCCTCAGTGGTGAGGACCAGAAATGGCTCCAGACATTGCCTCGTGCCCTGGGGAAGATTCACCCACCACACTTCCTGTAAACTGGTCACTCGGCCTGGAGGTGGATTTCGTAAGCCACTTCCTGTTGCTTCATCCCCGGAAGTGCTCTTTGCCGGAGGGGAGAGGATCAGGGGATTCTGGCCCTGGAGAGGTTCCTCCTCACCCTTTCCTCTGTCTCAGCATTGAGGACTCTCACTGCCTCCCAGGCTCTGCACCCTCGACCCTTTTCCCAAAGGCATTGCTGTCTTTACAGGAGTGTCCTCATTGAGGGGGAGCTGCCTACAGGAGTCTCCCAGTCTGTGTTCAGTAGCCCCAGTGGGCGCCCAGGCCAAGTGACCGCAGGGCGCAGGCATCACTGCCCTGCTGTGTTGAGGTCTGTTCTCCGAGTCAGGGTCTGAAGTCCAGTTGGGTCTGGGGAGCACCAGCCTCGGCACAGCTCAGTGCCTGCCTGTCCGGCCTTGAAGACCCAGCTGACCTGCTGACTGTGTCAGGCCAGCTGTGGCGGCCCTACCAGGCTCCCCAGCTCCCACCTGGGGCCCTGGCCTGAAGTACAGCAGCGGGGGTGACTTTGTATCTCAGGAGCTCCCAGTTCCATACCTCATGCTGGGTAATGAAAGTTGGATTTTTGCCACTCGAGGGCCTGAGAGGACTTGTGGGGGTGATGACCCCTCAGAGGGTCTACAGAGACTGGGCAGGCGGTGGCCTGAGGCATGGCTCTCCCCTGCTGGGTGTTCTTGGGTGTGAGATGGGCAGTACCCTGCAGGTGTCATGTGCTACTGAGTTACCCCGTTATTTAATTAATGCAGCCTGAGGCCAACCCCAAAGCTTCTAAGGCAGCAGGGAAATCACCTGTGCTACAGTCTGTTCCTGACCCTCTGTCCTGCTTCATAGATGAGGTAACGAGGCGCTTGGCCCCCCTGACAAGGGTTCGGCCATGACACCACGCATGTTGGCTCTGGAGGGAGCAGCCAGAAGAGGGTGTGGTGGGCCACATGCTGTCAGGCGTCCCCACCAGGCCAGGCTGGTGAGCACAGAGGGTGACAGCTGGTCCCACCGTGAAGGGACCTAGCTGGCTCTGCCTGTCTGCAGCCGACACTCACCTCCTGGGCCCTTGATTGGCTTGTCAGGGCACTGCACCCCAGCTGCTTTCTGTGTTTTTTCTCATCCCCCCCACCCAGTCCTTGTGTTCTCATCACCATCTATTTAGCACCCCACATTCAAAACCCCAGCCTCACTACCGTAATTTATGCCTTGAATGATCTTTTGCAGAAACATCATAAGAAAAAAGCCTTTTCTATTCATGCATGCTCACTGTGCCCGCGTCATCCTCTGCAAATCCATAGGTCCATTTAGGGTCACTCTCCCTCCTTCTGAAGAACTTCTAGAACCTTCCTCACAGTGCAGGCCAGATGCTGACAGAAGATTCTCTCAGCATTTGTTTGAGCGAATCTTTATTTCCCTTTCTCTTTTCACTGGGCATGGAATTGTGGTCTGGCGGTGTTTCTCCCTCAGCACTTTGAAGATGCCCTCCCAGTGTCGGGGCTGGCTCCTGATGTGCAGTGTCGGCACCTCGGCACTTGGGGCGACTGTTGTGGCTGTGCTGATTTGCTCATGATGCGCCACGACCTGGTAGTTTTCCTGCTGGGGGTTGACAAGGCTTCTTGGGTCTGTGGATTTATAGCATTTGTTACATTTGGGAATCTCTGGCCACTCTTTTCTCAGATCCCCCGCCTGCCCTCAGGACTCCAGTTACTTGCACGTGGGATCCCCTGCTGTCGTCCGCAGGTCACCGAGGTGGTGTTCGTTTCCTGTAGGCTTCTTACTGTGGGATTCATCTAGGTGGCTCCTGTGGCTTTGTCTTCAAGTTCGCTGCCCTTTTCTTCTGTGGTGCCTGCTGTGACTTCCACCTAGTGGCCGTTTCATTCCGATCCTCCGTGTCTCAGCTCCAGAAGCCCCTCGTGGCTCTCTCACGATACCCGTACGTCTTCCTCTTCAGCTGTTTTCCTTTAGTAACGGACAGGACTCTCCTCCGTCTGTTCCAGAACTCGCCGTGTGTGTGTCAGAGAATGTTGCTCCTGTGCCCTGAGTCAACAAAGACGGCCCCTGTGAGCTCAAGGGCAGTTGGGAAGGTGTAGCGAACATCCTGTAAAACGTCCCATCTTGTGAGTTTTGACCCTCTACCCTCGCCCGGCTGTCACCTTTTTTTTTTTTTTTTTTTTTTTATAGGATTCTGTTTCACTGAGGCCATCTATCCGATTTCAAGGAAGCCAAGGGGTAAGTTTTTGTCTTAATCATTCATATTTGGACTCCCAGTGACACCCCCTCCCCCTCCACGCAGCACATCTCCATCCCCCAGCCTGACTGCCCCGCAGAGGCGCGGACGTTCTCCTTCTACCTCTCCAACATCGGCCGCGACAACCCCCAGGGCAGCTTCGACTGCATCCAGCAGTATGTCTCCAGGTGAGGCGCCGCCCCACCCCAGAGCACCCCGCTGCTGACCCCAGCTCCTGGCCTTGTCTTGCAGTCATGGGGAAGTTCACCTGGACTGCCTGGGCAGCATACAGGACAAGATCACGGTGTGTGCCACCGACGACTCCTACCAGAAGGCGCGGCAGAGCATGGCCCAGGCGGAGGAGGAGACGCGGAGCCGAAGTGCCATTGTCATCAAGGCTGGAGGCCGCTACCTGGGTGAGCAGTGGGTTTGGCAGGGCTGTAGGGCATCTGTTCCCTAAAGCTTGGATTCTTGTTGCAGGCAAGAAGGTTCAGTTTCGGAAACCAGCCCCAGGTGCAACAGACGCGGTGCCCTCCCGGAAGCGGGCAACCCCCATCAACTTGGCGAGTGCCATCAGGAAGAGTGGTGCCAGTGCCGTGAGTGGGGGCAGCGGGGTGTCCCAGAGGCCCTTCCGTGACCGAGTGCTGCACCTCCTGGCACTACGGCCCTACCGCAAGGCTGAGCTGCTGCTGCGACTGCAGAAGGACGGCCTGACGCAGGCGGACAAGGACGCGCTGGATGGCCTCCTCCAGCAGGTGGGTGCCGCCCCGATGTCTTGTCTTTACCACCCACAAAGTGATGGCTGGCTCTGTCTTGCAGGTGGCCAACATGAGTGCTAAGGACGGCACGTGTACACTGCAGGACTGCATGTACAAGGATGTGCAGAAGGACTGGCCTGGCTACTCGGAGGGGGACCAGCAGCTGCTGAAGCGGGTGCTCGTCCGGTAATGCCGCCTCCCATCCCCCAGCATGTCCCCCTTCTGACCTAGCCCTGCCTCTCCTTCGCAGGAAGCTGTGCCAGCCACAGAGCACTGGCAGCCTCCTTGGAGACCCTGCTGCCTCCAGCCCCCCAGGCGAGCGTGGGCGCTCGGCCTCGCCCCCACAGGTAAGTGAGGCATGCCTGGGGTGACTGTCCCATCCCCTCTAAAATGATCTCTGCTCCTCTCCAGAAGCGGCTGCAGCCTCCTGATTTCATCGACCCCCTAGCCAACAAGAAACCCCGGATATCGCACTTCACTCAGAGAGCTCAGCCTGCCGTCAACGGGAAGCTGGGCGTGCCCAATGGCCGTGAGGCCTTGCTGCCCACCCCGGGCCCACCAGCCAGCACGGACACCCTCAGCTCCAGCACTCACCTGCCCCCGCGGCTGGAGCCCCCGAGGGCCCACGACCCCCTGGCCGATGTCAGCAATGACCTGGGCCACAGCGGCCGAGACTGTGAGCACGGAGAGGCGGCTGCCCCAGCCCCCACTGTGCGCCTCGGCCTGCCCCTGCTGACGGACTGTGCCCAGCCCAGCAGGCCACACGGCAGCCCCTCGCGCAGCAAGCCCAAGAAGAAGTCCAAGAAGCACAAAGACAAGGAGAGGGCGGCTGAGGACAAGCCCCGGGCCCAGCTTCCAGACTGTGCACCTGCCACCCATGCCACCCCCGGAGCCCCAGCAGACACCCCAGGTAGGTGCCCAGGCAGGAGGGCGTTGCCGGGGCAGACTCAGGAGGTATGTGTTTGCTCTCGTAGGTTTAAACGGAACCTGCAGCGTTTCCAGTGTTCCCACGTCCACGTCGGAGACGCCTGACTACTTGCTGTGAGTGTTTGTCTGGGCCCTGCAGGCCAGGCCTCCACTCAGTGGCCCCTCTCTCCTGTTTCAGGAAGTACGCAGCCATCTCCTCTTCGGAGCAGCGCCAGAGCTACAAGAACGACTTCAATGCCGAGTACAGCGAGTACCGCGACCTGCACGCCCGCATTGAGCGCATCACGCGGCGGTTCACCCAGCTCGACGCCCAGCTCCGGCAGCTCTCCCAGGGCTCCGAGGAGTATGAGGTAGAGCCCCCCCGCTGCCTACTGTGCCCTGGTCTGTTTTCTCAAAATTTTGTTTTTCTTCTAGACTACTCGAGGGCAGATTTTGCAGGAATATCGAAAAATCAAAAAGGTGAGTGTCTCTTGTGTTGGGGTGGGCTCCAATCTGTCCTGAGCATGACTGTGCTGTCCCACAGACCAACACCAACTACAGCCAGGAGAAGCACCGCTGCGAGTACCTGCACAGCAAGCTGGCCCACATCAAGAGGCTCATCGCCGAGTACGACCAGCGGCAGCTGCAGGCTTGGCCCTAGCCGCCCTCCCCGATGGCGGGGATCTGGGAGGGTCGGGGGAGCAAAAGGCGGTGAGAGAGGATTTATTTAAAAAAATAAACCCGAGGAAGATGCTCATCTGAGCCAGCACCGCCGGCTTTCAGGGCAGCCCCTGCAGACGTCTGGCCCTGGCGGGTGGCTGCAAGCCCACCTCGGCCCTCCCTGCGCTTCCTGAGCAGTCCCTGCTTATGATGGGCTCCCCAGGAAGCCCACTGCCTCCTCCCTGGCTGCAGCCTCCGGGGTTCAGCCTCCTGTCTCGCCAGAAGACTCCTAGGCCCTTGGGGTGGCGCGCCTGCCTTTTCTAGTTTTATACAAAGACAGCCACTTTTAGCTACTGCTAATGAGACTTGAGTCTATTTTTGTACAAAAGAGAAGCAAAATCTTTTTTCTAAACCTGTGCCTCCCTCTCCTCGGACACCCAGGGTCTAGCCGCTGCCCTGGGTCCTGCCTGCAGTATTACAGAGGTCGTCGAAAGGTGCAGCTGCGTTCTGAGGGCGTGGGGAATGGGCAGGTGGCCTCTGCTGGTCTCTGGCTCTACGTTTAGGCACCCCTTTCCCCAGCCTCTCCTCCTTGGGCAGGGTCTCTGCTCCAGCAAGCAAACAGGGTGGCCCAGGTGGCTATTTTGAGAACTCCAGCTGGTGCCCCCAGACAGCTGCTCAGAGCCAAGGGGGCAGAGGGCTTTCAGCGCCCCCAGGCCTGCCCTGCTATTTCAGGCCCTCAGCTGTCGGGGGCCACTGTGTTTCTGTGCTCCAAGTTGAGACTCGGCCGCAGCGGCGTCAGACTTTTCTTTGCGATGTCCTCGGTTTCCCATTTGTTGCTGCTGCTGCTCATTCCACACTGTTGAGACCTTGTGGTCTCGATGCTGCTGGCCTCCCTCCGTCCCTCTGTCCACTTGTGGGTCCTGGGGTCGTCTTAGCAGAGCCACCGCCAAGGTTTGCACTCAGGGAGGGGCTGATGGAGGGCTGGGCGCCATGGGGTCAGGGAGGCCCCAGGGACCCATGGGCAGAGCTGGGGAGCCAGGAGGATGGGTCTGCCTGCTCTGGGGGTGCAGGCTCTGCAGACACCCCAATTGCTGCTCTGTTGCTGTGCCTAGTCTAGTGTCCCCCAAAGCATCGGGGGGCCACGCAAGTGTGGGTGTGTGAGTGTGCGTATGTGGGGACCCCCCAGGGCATGGTGGGGTCTGAGGCGTGTGTTCCCATTTAGGGCTGAATGAAGCCATGACTTGGAAAGGTGGTGGGGGGTGGATGGCGGCTGTGACTCAGGGCCCAGGGATCACATGGGGGTCACTGCTGCCATCAGCAGTCAGGCAGGGAGAACAGAAATGCAAAAATACAGATGTCTATTTTTCTAAACTGGGGGGTGGAGGGGTGCCTCCTGACAGCTTCCAAAGAGCTGACTGTGGAGGGCCCACAGTGTATCCCACCCCTGCCCGAGAGTCTCTCTCCTTTGGGACCCCCGGGTTCCCAGAGCTCCGAGGAAACTGATCCTTCATGTTTCAATAGCTGTTGTTGTTTTTCTCTTTGGGCCGGGCCGGGCCGGGGAAGGGCCGAGCAGGCTCCAGGAGGCCTCCAGAGTCAGCTGGACCTTGCTGTGTCGCCCGCAGGCAGCCCTGCAGACACCGGTGAGGTGGGATGATTTCAGGAGGTCCCAGCCCGGGACTGCCCGCCCCTCTGCCCTGGGAACCAGTCCAAGGGGCTGTCAGTTGAATTTGCCTTTTTGTTGTTGTTGTTGTTTTTGTTGTTTATTTGTTCTCCTTTTAAGGAATTATGAAGCTAAGAAAAGTTTTGTGTTTTGGGGGTTGGTGGACAAAGTTCTAGCTGATTAAATATGGTCTAACTTATTGATACTATTTTTTTTTCTTTTAATGTTGTACTGTGGAGAAAAACTATTTTGAGCCATGGGGTTGGTGTTTACAAGAACTTTCCACTTTTGCCAAAATGTTACAATTGAAAGGCATCTATCTGCGTCTTCAGTTTCCTGATATTTTCTTAAAAGATCTAGTGTCCTTTTTGTACACTAAACAGGTGAATGCTGACTTTTTTCATTCTCCAATAAATTTCACTGAACTGAACCTGGCAGCCCAGGCTGCCTGGCTGGTGTGTG